TATTTTTAGTAGAGATGAGGTTTCACCGTGTTAGCCAGGATGGTCTTTATCTCCTGACCTTATGATCCGCCCGCCTCAGCCTCCCAAAGTGCTGGGATTACACGCGTGAGCCACAGTGCCCGGCCAGAATGCATTTTTCCTCCCACACCAAAGCACCTGCAGTATGGGTGAAGCAGCCTGGAGCCTGGCTGCATAAGCCTGCACAGCAGGAGGGTCCCAGCAGGAGGGTAGAGGTGCCACTGCCTGGGTCCAGCTCACAGGCTGCCAGGGAGGCTCCGATCTGGCTCCCTGGTGCTGGCAGTGTCCTGTTCCCAGGATCTGCACGTGGGGGTGCCTTCCTGCATCTCCCCATCAGTGGTAGGTGCTCCTCCCAGCCCCCTCTTGCAGGCCTGGAGACAGCGGCCTGCACCTCAACCCTACTGCATGCCAGTGAAGCGAAGCACCCCGGGCCAGAAGCCCCACAGCTGTTGGCCCTGGTTTGGACACCAGGCAGGGGGCACCACAGCAGGAGCTAGCAGCCCAGCCCCGATTCTGTGGCCCCGAGTGCCCCGTTGCTGATGGCCCTGTGTTCTGGGTGCGGACCAAGGAGGAGCAGGTGTGGAAGGCGCCTCAGGCAGGCCCTGGGCTCCGTGGGCGTCTTGTGCTCGGAGATTTTGAGGCCATTTGCATCCAGCTCCGCCAACCAGAGCTCTAAGCTGCAGCGGCGGCCACCCGCAACAGCGCCACCACTAGTGTCTTGGGGGCTTTCTTCAGAGGAGGCTGTCAGCATCCTCGAGTTCCAGGCGCTCTAGCCCCAGTCCTGCTTCAAGAGGCTTTTTCCCACCACAGGCTTCTCTCCTCAGTGGCCAGAAAGCTGGGCCAACTCCCATGAACTTTGCCAGTAACGCAAGGCTGTCACTGACATTTGTGGCGCCAAGACTTGCGCACGCGGATTGCACACATCGGCCACTTCCTGGACCACGTGCAATGACACGCGCACGCCTCACGCACACGCCGCATAACGTCTGAGGCGCGCGCCCCGCACGCGCGCCCCGCACGCGCATAACGGCTTGGCTTACCTGTAACGGGTACACTTCGCTTCGCGTTCCTCGCTTGGCCTAAGTGGTGCTGTCACTGCTTCCCCTGCTGCAGGGGGAGCGGCAAGAGCAACGTGGGCACTTGGGGAGACTACGACGACAGCGCCTTCATGGAGCCGAGGTACCACGTCCGTCGAGAAGATCTGGACAAGCTCCACAGAGCTGCCTGGTGGGGTAAAGTCCCCAGAAAGGATCTCATCGTCATGCTCAGGGACACTGACATGAACAAGAGGGACAAGCAAAAGAGGTAACCGGGCCTGGGATGGGAGGAGGCGGGACTACAATTTCCTGAAGTCTTCTCACTCTCATAGGACTGCTCTACATTTGGCCTCTGCCAATGGAAATTCAGAAGTAGTACAACTCCTGCTGGACAGACGATGTCAACTTAACGTCCTTGACAACAAAAAAAGGACAGCTCTGATAAAGGTATGCAGTAGTCAACTATATCAGCGTGAGATCTTATAATTTGTTTTTGGTCTAATACTGACAGGCCGTACAATGCCAGGAAGATGAATGTGTGTTAATGTTGCTGGAACATGGCGCTGATGGAAATATTCAAGATGAGTATGGAAATACCGCTCTACACTATGCTATCTACAATGAAGATAAATTAATGGCCAAAGCACTGCTCTTATATGGTGCTGATATTGAATCAAAAAACAAGGTATAGATCTACCAATTTTATCTTCAAAATACACATATTGTTTTTGTTTTATATTGTTTTACAGTGTGGCCTCACACCACTTTTGCTTGGCGTACATGAACAAAAACAGCAAGTGGTGAAATTTTTAATCAAGAAAAAAGCTAATTTAAATGCACTTGATAGATATGGAAGGTATGGTTATTTCTTTTAATCTGTGTGTTGTTTTCTAAAGGAGAAATTATCTCTGTAATTTTAGAACTGCCCTCATACTTGCTGTATGTTGTGGATCAGCAAGTATAGTCAATCTTCTACTTGAGCAAAATGTTGATGTATCTTCTCAAGATCTATCTGGACAGACGGCCAGAGAGTATGCTGTTTCTAGTCATCATCATGTGTAAGTGTTTACATGAAAAGGCTAGTTAATGCAGTAATTTGGTTTATTACATTTTTATACATAGAATTTGTGAATTACTTTCTGACTATAAAGAAAAACAGATGCTAAAAATCTCTTCTGAAAACAGCAATCCAGGTAAGACTTGTGATAATGAATTACTTTAGGTCCATTTTAACTGAATATATGGATTTCTCAACAGAACAAGACTTAAAGCTGACATCAGAGGAAGAGTCACAAAGGCTTAAAGTCAGTGAAAATAGCCAGCCAGAGGCATGGAAAATTTTAAGTTTAAATTTTTGATTAGCAAATTAACCTTCTATTTTTGCATCTGCAGAAAATGTCTCAAGAACCAGAAATAAATAAGGACTGTGATAGAGAGGTATACCTTTATGTTCAAATGTTTCTGTGGAATAACCATCCTTAATATCAAACTTCCACTCAAGGTTGAAGAAGAAATAAAGAAGCATGGAAGTAATCCTGTGGGATTACCAGAAAACCTGACTAATGGTGCCAGTGCTGGCAATGGTGATGATGGATTAATTCCACAAAGGAAGAGCAGAAAACCTGAAAATCAGCAATTTCCTGACACTGAGAATGAAGAGTATCACAGGTAAGCCTATAGGAGATAACTATATGCTGTCACAGTATTTCATGAAAATTAAAATTTCTTCTAGTGACGAACAAAATGATACCCAGAAACAACTTTCTGAAGAACAGAACACTGGAATATCACAAGATGAGATTCTGACTAATAAACAAAAGCAGATAGAAGTGGCTGAAAAGGAAATGAATTCTGAGGTATTTTCTTTAGTCATTATCAAATGTTTTCAGTGCTAACTAAAAGTTCCCTTTGTTTACTTAGCTTTCTCTTAGTCATAAGAAAGAAGAAGATCTCTTGCGTGAAAACAGCATGTTGCGGGAAGAAATTGCCAAGCTAAGACTGGAACTAGATGAAACAAAACATCAGAACCAGCTAAGGGAAAATAAAATTTTGGAGGAAATTGAAAGTGTAAAAGAAAAACTTCTAAAGACTATACAACTGAATGAAGAAGCATTAACGAAAACCAGTATTTAAGTACAGTGGACAGCTTAGGATTTTGACAACTGAGAATGCTCAGTTCTGAACTGGAGAATGTAAGACACAACTAGGAAACACTGGAAATGGAAATTCAATCATGTCATTGTAGACTGACTACTGCTCTACATGATTGTGATCAAAGTCAGATAGCTGAAAGGGACTTCTTTCCAGAGAACAAACATCAACAGGTTTATTTACAGGAGAAAATGAATTCTTATATATCTCACCTAAAAGATAACAGTGAGATTCTTTCTGAACAACTCTAACGCTGACAGTAAAATTAACAACCTAAAAATTAAGCTCCATCACACAGGATAAATTCTGAGAGAAAAGATGAGGCAGGCCACCATCTTTCCTGTTTGGGCAACTTAGTCATTCCAGCGTGCGGGCTTTGGAGAGTACAAACTCACCAGGGACAGAAGAGATCCTGTGGCATAGCACAGCTGCTTTACCAAATCATGACCAGAATGCTTCTGTAAGCAGGCCCCTGATCCTGTTCCTCGTCACTGGACAGGATCTCCCACCTGAGGCCTCCAGCTACACCCACCAGTGTTCCCTGGCCAATGGAGATTTGAAACCTTCCTGGGACAGAGTTCCCAGAGAGAGGGGTGGGCCATGATGGGCAGGTATTCCTGGCCTGGGTCTCCAGCC